ACTGTTACCAAGGCCTCCCACTGAGGCCACCCCCCCTCCAGGCCATGCCTGCGGGGCCACCACAGCCTCAGCATCATTGCAGGCCCCAGGCCTCTGCACCTGGTCTTGTTTTACTGGGGGCACTGTCCCCACTCACGTCCACCTGGGACCCTCGGCTCCTGTCCACTGCAGCTCCCCTCCCGGACACCTTCCCAGATGCCCCCGGAAGCTCCTGTCCAGGCCACAGCATCCCTCAGCCTCTGTCACTGGTCCTAGGAAGACCCTTTGGGAGCTCTCACTCAGGGCCACACTCAGGACCCCCGTTGTGGGGCTGGCCGCCTTCCTTCTAAAGCACCTGGAGGAAGGAAGGAGGGGGTCAATGCGAGCCTCAATCCCCAGGCGAGTGTGCCCCTTTTAAAGATGAGGGAACCGAGGCTCAGAGAAGGAAAGGACTTGCCTGGCGTCACACAGCTAGCCTAAGATGGTGAGGTCAGGAGCTCCCTGGCAACACCCAGGCTGCCGTACCGTCTCCTGCATCAGACTGAGCCTCCATCGGGCTCCTCCCACAGCCCCAGGCGGGCCCCTGAGTAGGGGCTCTCAGCTTGTGTGGAGGTCCCCCAGGAACACCACCCCGATCCAGCCTCCATGGAGGCTCTTGCCGGCCACTGGGAGGGGCCGGTGCACCCTGGGCAGCCCCTGCCAGGGCCCTGAGACCCGAGCCTCCCCGCCGAGGGCACCTGTCTCGGCTTTGCCCCATTCGAGCAGGGCCCTCGCCGAGGCAGGACAGGGCCACATTCGGAAGTGAGAGTTCTCTGAGTCCCGCACAGAGCGAGTCTCTGTCCCCAGCCCCCAAGGCAGCTGCCCTGGTGGGTGAGTCAGGCCAGGCCCGGAGACTTCCCGAGAGCGAGGGAGGGACAGCAGCGCCTCCATCACAGGGAAGTGTCCCTGCGGGAGGCCCTGGCCCTGATTGGGCGCCGGGGCGGAGCGGCCTTTGCTCTTTGCGTGGTCGCGGGGGTATAACAGCGGCGCGCGTGGCTCGCAGACCGGGGAGACGGGCGGGCGCACAGCCGGCGCGGAGGCCCCACAGCCCCGCCGGGACCCGAGGCCAAGCGAGGGGCTGCCAGTGTCCCGGGACCCACCGCGTCCGCCCCAGCCCCGGGTCCCCGCGCCCACCCCATGGCGACGGACGCGGCGCTACGCCGGCTTCTGAGGCTGCACCGCACGGAGATCGCGGTGGCCGTGGACAGCGCCTTCCCACTGCTGCACGCGCTGGCTGACCACGACGTGGTCCCCGAGGACAAGTTTCAGGTGGGCTCCCCGCCCGCCCCCCGCTGCCCCCAATGGCAGGGACCCTCATGCCACCCCACTGCAGGAGACGCTTCATCTGAAGGAAAAGGAGGGCTGCCCCCAGGCCTTCCACGCCCTCCTGTCCTGGCTGCTGACCCAGGACTCCACAGCCATCCTGGACTTCTGGAGGGTGCTGTTCAAGGACTACAACCTGGAGCGCTATGGCCGGCTGCAGCCCATCCTGGACAGCTTCCCCAAAGGTGGGTCCTGGTGGACTCAGCCATGCTGGGGGGTTGGGACCCTGCTCCTGCCCCTGAGCTGCAGATGTGGACCTCAGCCAGCCCCGGAAGGGGAGGAAGCCCCCGGCCGTCCCCAAGGCTTTGGTACCGCCACCCAGACTCCCCACCAAGAGGAAGGCCTCAGAAGAGGCTCGAGCTGCCGCGCCAGCAGCCCTGACTCCAAGGGGCACCGCCAGCCCAGGTACCCTCCCTGCAGGGGAAGCCAGCCAGGGTGAGGCCAGGCTGCCCCCAGCTCCCCCATTCAGGCTCTCAACTGAAGGCCAAGCCCCCCAAGAAGCCGGAGAGCAGCGCAGAGCAGCAGCGCCTTCCACTCGGGAACGGTGAGCGGGGCCCAGTGGGAGCGCCTCCCTTCCGGGTGACCCCAATGGGTGTTCCCTTTCCCAGGGATTCAGACCATGTCAGCTTCAGTCCAGAGAGCTGTGGCCATGTCCTCCGGGGACGTCCCGGGAGCCCGAGGGGCCGTGGAGGGGATCCTCATCCAGCAGGTGTTTGAGTCAGGTAGACGCTGTGGCGGGGAGATGGGGCTGATGGTGAGCCAGGACCAGCCGGCATCTCCTCCCAGGCGGCTCCAAGAAGTGCATCCAGGTTGGCGGGGAGTTCTACACTCCCAGCAAGTTCGAAGACTCCGGCAGTGGGAAGAACAAGGCCCGCAGCAGCAGTGGCCCGAAGCCTCTGGTTCGAGCCAAGGGAGCCCAGGGCGCTGCCCCCGTAAGCACCTGACCTTCCCTGGGGAGCCTGGCGCCCCCATTGCTGACGCCCCTCTTCCTTGCAGGGTGGAGGTGAGGCTAGGCTGGGCCAGCAGGGCAGCGTTCCCGCCCCTCTGGCCCTCCCCAGTGACCCCCAGCTCCACCAGGTAATGCCCTAGACCACAGGAGAGGCCCCTGTCAGTCTGCATGGGCGTCTCTTGCCTGTGCCAGAAGAATGAGGACGAGTGTGCCGTGTGTCGGGACGGCGGGGAGCTCATCTGCTGTGACGGCTGCCCTCGGGCCTTCCACCTGGCCTGCCTGTCCCCTCCGCTCCGGGAGATCCCCAGGTGAGCCTGCACCTCTGCCAGCGCAACCAGGCTGCATGTCTCTGACTGGTGGACACACGAGCAGTGGGACCTGGAGGTGCTCCAGCTGCCTGCAGGCAACAGTCCAGGAGGTGCAGCCCCGGGCAGAGGAGCCCCGGCCCCAGGAGCCACCCGTGGAGACCCCGGTATGGCCACGCCCCCTCCTAGCCGGGCCACCCTGCCCCTCTGATGCTGACCCTTGGGTTCCAGCTCCCCCCGGGGCTTAGGTCGGCGGGAGAGGAGGTAAGAGGTCCACCTGGGGAACCCCTAGCCGGCATGGACACGACTCTTGTCTACAAGCACCTGCCGGCTCCGCCTTCTGCAGCCCCGCTGCCAGGGCTGGACTCCTCGGCCCTGCACCCCCTACTGTGTGTGGGTCCTGAGGGTCAGCAGGTGAGCGGGGAGTGGGGGTCAGGGTGGGCTCTCCCGCGTCACCCCGCGCTGTTGCCTCCCACAGAACCTGGCTCCTGGTGCGCGTTGCGGGGTGTGCGGAGATGGTACGGACGTGCTGCGGTGTACTCACTGCGCCGCTGCCTTCCACTGGCGCTGCCACTTCCCAGCCGGCACCTCCCGGCCCGGGTGAGTGAGCGTGGTCGGCGGGGAGGCCTGAACAGGGCTGGCAGCCCCTCATCCTCTGCTGCAGGACGGGCCTGCGCTGCAGATCCTGCTCAGGAGACGTGACCCCAGCCCCTGTGGAGGGGGTGCTGGCCCCCAGCCCCGCCCGCCTGGCCCCTGGGCCTGCCAAGGTCAGTGCCGCAGGGGCCCTCCATGCATGCCGTGGGCTGACCTCTTCTCTTTACTGGGTTCCAGGATGACACTGCCAGTCACGAGCCCGCTCTGCACAGGGATGACCTGGAGTCCCTTCTGAGCGAGGTAACGCCTCCCCTGGCCTCCTGGTGCTCCTCCTGGAGGTTCTCACCGTCACTCTGTCCCGCAGCACACCTTCGATGGCATCCTGCAGTGGGCCATCCAGAGCATGGCCCGTCCGGCGGCCCCCTTCCCCTCCTGACCCCAGATGGCCGGGACATGCAGCTCTGATGAGAGAGTGCTGAGAAGGACACCTCCTTCCTCAGTCCTGGAAGCCGGCCGGCTGGGATCAAGAAGGGGACAGCGCCACCTCTTGTCAGTGCTCGGCTGTAAACAGCTCTGTGTTTCTGGGGACACCAGCCATCATGTGCCTGGAAATTAAACCCTGCCCCACTTCTCTACTCTGGAAGTCCCCGGGAGCCTCTCCTTGCCTGGTGACCTACTAAAAATATAAAAATTAGCTGGGTGTGGTGGTGGGTGCCTGTAATCCCAGCTACATGGGAGCCTGAGGCATGAGAATCACTTGAACTCGGGAGGTGGAGGTTGCAGTGAGCTGAGATTGCGCCACTGCACTCCAGTCTGGTCGGCAAGAGTGAGACTCCGTCTCAAAAACAAAACAAAACAAAAAAACCACATAACATAAATTTATCATCTCGACCACTTTTCAGTTCAGTGGCATTCACATCTCATGTAACCATTGCCACCACCATCTGCAGAGCTGTTCCAGCTTCCTGAATGGAAACTCTGGCCCCATGAAACACTCACTCCCCATTCCCCTCCCAACCCCTGGCACCCTCCACTCTACTTTCTGTCTCTATGACTTCTCCAGGGACCTCATGGAAGTGGAATCACACAGTATCTGTCCTTTTGTGTCTGTCTTATTTTACTCAGCATGGTGGCCCCAAGGTTCATCCATGTTGTAGCATGTGCCGAAATCTGCTTCCTTTTTTAAGGCTGAGTAATATTCCAGCACATGGATGGACTGCATTGTGTTCATCTATGCTTTCCTCAGCAGACACCTGGGTGCTTCCACCTTTTGGCTGTTGTGAGTAATGCTGCTATGAATATGTGTGTGCAAATATCTGTGTGAGTCTTTGAGTAAAATCGCTGGATCACATGGTAATTATATTTTTAATTTTTTGAAGAACTGCCATC